CCCGCTCTTGTCCTAATTGTCTAAAGCTTGCTTCCCTTCCTCATCGTATCAGCCTCCCACCTGAATCTTCCCTTTTCCTCCTTCACACTCATCTTTCTTGTGCCCCTGTCCCCCATTTTTCCCTTTTGTAAGCCATTTTCATAAGGATCCTTCCAAATATTTCCCCTATTGATTGGACAACCCGTAGGTGGCAGACTGTTCTGGGCCAAGGCAACCAAGTTGAGCAGGGCCAGCAATCAGTGTCGGGAACTTCTGCAGGGCACTTCAGAATCAGTGTTGGGAACTTCTGCTTTCTATTTTTCACGGACACAGACAGGAACACAGATATGCGAAAGCAAAACAATCAAAAAGCATTTTCATTTGTTTTTCAGGTAGTAGGAAAGAGTTCCAGATTCCCATCCTTCTGAAGCCAGGAGGGAGGTTCCTAAGAGGAGGTTAGGGCAAGATGGAGACTTCTTTTTAAACTAGTAGATTTCGCAAATTGCAACACATACATTATCTAGTCCACGCAAAGGACAGGCCTTGGGGACACGGCACGGGGAACGTGTTCCACCTGGACGACTGAATCAGAAGTCTCTCCCCCATCAATTGAACGCCTCATTATTTTTCTTTCTGTCTTTTCTTTCTTTTTAAGGTAAATGAATTGCTTCTTTTTCGTTAGGTGAGGCCGGCAGAGAACAAGAAGAGCTGAAACGGAGGCGAGGTTAGTACCCAGCAAAGACCTGTGGCGAGGAGAGACAATGAAGAGGACCACGGGACTGGACCCTGAGAAAGGCAGAGGAGACGCTGGCTGGTGGGGCCCGCAGGCGGACAGCCACGCAGGCAGGCGGAAGGCTCGGCTCGGCCTGGGACCGCTGCAGACCCGGCCTCCGCGCGGGGCCGAGGCGCCTGGGTGGGACCGAGGAGGCGGGGCCTTCCCGGCGGACGGATGATGGACAGCCTGACTCTCCAATCGCGTCCTTAAAAGGGTGCGGGCAGGCCAATGAGCGGACAGCGAGGGCCGGAGTGGGGCTGAGGCTTCGGTGCAGAGCTGGAGAGCCGCGGCTGGGACCGGAGTGGGGAGCGCGGCGTGGAGGTGCCACCCGGCGCGGGTGGCGGAGAGATCAGAAGCCTCTTCCCCAAGCCGAGCCAACCTCAGCGGGGACCCGGGCTCAGGGACGCGGCGGCGGCGGCGGCGACTGCAGTGGCTGGACGATGGCAGCGTCCGCCGGAGCCGGGGCGGTGATTGCAGCCCCAGACAGCCGGCGCTGGCTGTGGTCGGTGCTGGCGGCGGCGCTTGGGCTCTGTAAGTGATGCCAGGACCAGGGCTGGGGCCGGTTTAGTAGGTTTCCTATCTATTTCACTTGTAGGAATACCGTGACCAGCTGATCAATGCCATAGATCTGTGAGAGTCAGACTTCCAGCTGTGCCTTGACTCTGCTGTCCATCATGGTAATCATGCCTACCTTGCTTTTAGCAGTTCAACTTTCAACTACCCTTATTCCTTTCTCTTCAGTGACAGCTGGAGTATCAGCCTTGGAAGTATATACGCCAAAAGAAATCTTCGTGGCAAATGGTACACAAGGGAAGCTGACCTGCAAGTTCAAGTCTACTAGTACGACTGGCGGGTTGACCTCAGTCTCCTGGAGCTTCCAGCCAGAGGGGGCCGACACTACTGTGTCGGTAAGAATGCTTGACTTCTCTTGGCTAGTCCTATAGTTCATGTGTTCCTTTTTTCTAATTGCAGTTTTTCCACTACTCCCAAGGGCAAGTGTACCTTGGGAATTATCCACCATTTAAAGACAGAATCAGCTGGGCTGGAGACCTTGACAAGAAAGATGCATCAATCAACATAGAAAATATGCAGTTTATACACAATGGCACCTATATCTGTGATGTCAAAAACCCTCCTGACATCGTTGTCCAGCCTGGACACATTAGGCTCTATGTCGTAGAAAAAGGTACTTCCTTGAGTATTTTGGCAGTAATAATGTACCTTAAAACTATTTTGTTCTTTCTCTCTAGAGAATTTGCCTGTGTTTCCAGTTTGGGTAGTGGTGGGCATAGTTACTGCTGTGGTCCTAGGTCTCACTCTGCTCATCAGCATGATTCTGGCTGTCCTCTATAGAAGGAAAAACTCTAAACGGGATTACACTGGGTAAGAAACACTGTTTTTTTAGGGCAGGGGTGTACATTTGTTCTTCAAATTGCCAATTCATCAGCTGCAGTACATCAGAGAGTTTGTCACCAGTTAAGCAGGCTCCTCGGAAGTCCCCCTCCGACACTGAGGGTCTTGTAAAGAGTCTGCCTTCTGGATCTCACCAGGTAATGGCTGATTGCGATTCTGCCCACTGCACAGTCCTCTAATCCTTCTGCTTCCCTTTTCCAGGGCCCAGTCATATATGCACAGTTAGACCACTCCGGCGGACATCACAGTGACAAGATTAACAAGTCAGAGTCTGTGGTGTATGCGGATATCCGAAAGAATTAAGAGAATACCTAGAACATATCCTCAGCAAGAAACAAAACCAAACTGGACTCTCGTGCAGAAAATGTAGCCCATTACCACATGTAGCCTTGGAGACCCAGGCAAGGACAAGTACACGTGTACTCACAGAGGGAGAGAAAGATGTGTACAAAGGATATGTATAAATATTCTATTTAGTCATCCTGATATGAGGAGCCAGTGTTGCATGATGAAAAGATGGTATGATTCTACATATGTACCCATTGTCTTGCTGTTTTTGTACTTTCTTTTCAGGTCATTTACAATTGGGAGATTTCAGAAACATTCCTTTCACCATCATTTAGAAATGGTTTGCCTTAATGGAGACAATAGCAGATCCTGTAGTATTTCCAGTAGACATGGCCTTTTAATCTAAGGGCTTAAGACTGATTAGTCTTAGCATTTACTGTAGTTGGAGGATGGAGATGCTATGATGGAAGCATACCCAGGGTGGCCTTTAGCACAGTATCAGTACCATTTATTTGTCTGCCGCTTTTAAAAAATACCCATTGGCTATGCCACTTGAAAACAATTTGAGAAGTTTTTTTGAAGTTTTTCTCACTAAAATATGGGGCAATTGTTAGCCTTACATGTTGTGTAGACTTACTTTAAGTTTGCACCCTTGAAATGTGTCATATCAATTTCTGGATTCATAATAGCAAGATTAGCAAAGGATAAATGCCGAAGGTCACTTCATTCTGGACACAGTTGGATCAATACTGATTAAGTAGAAAATCCAAGCTTTGCTTGAGAACTTTTGTAACGTGGAGAGTAAAAAGTATCGGTTTTATTCTTTGCTGATGTCCTTTCTGCTTGAAATAACAGTCACCATACAGCTAAAGGAGAGGAGTTTCTTTCCTTCTAAGTAGGCAGAAATGGTATCATTATGTTGCCGCTCTCCAATCTCCCAGAGCTCGCTCTCTAGAGAATCACCTTCTTTCGCTTTTTTTTTTTTTTTTGAGGTAGAGTCTCACTATGTTGCCCAGACTAGCCTTGAACTCTTGGGCTCAAGTGATTCTCCCTCCTCAGCCTCCCGAGTAGCTGGAACGAACTATAGTTGCACCACTGCAGCTGGCAAGAATCACCTTCTTTATAAAGCGTCAGTCATGCTTCCAGCAAGAGGCAGCATCAGTCATGGCTTTATAACAGCTTCATGGTGCCTCAAAGACTGTTGAGGTTAATGAGAGCCTAGATTAGACAGTTTGGCTGTCCTTCCCTAAAACTTGTTTTCTCCTATTCACTACTCCCCACCGCACTTAAAATCTATGAGTTTTTACTTTTTACTGGGAATGGAAAGTGTGGTGAAGATCATTCAACACTTATGTTGTCATTTCTCCCATTTTCTGAATTTTTTTTTAAATTTCCCCCCTTTTAAAATTGTTCGAAAGCCCACAGTTATGGAAAGAATTACTGTCTAGATGGTCTGCAGAACGTGTTTGGGGTGAGTGGGAGTGAGGGGCAATGTTACTTTTTCTCCCTGTAGTTTGGAGTCCATTATGAGCTGCTGCTTTTTCTTCTCATCTTGTCATCTTCTGGGGATGTTTGAAGGCTGAGTTCCAACAGAATTCACAAAGGGAATAAAACAGGATTGAGATTTTGAGGTGTGCACAAGGTGGTAAGATAAAGGGCATATGAGCTTCAAAACTAATGCTGTTGCATACATGAAGCCTTTTGTTTTTTGAGGAGCTATTTTTGTTATTCTTGTAACGCTCCACCTTACATGCCACATCTGTGTGAGTCAACAGGGATCAGGTTTGGTCACCACACATGTCTGAAGCTGGGCAGCGTCTGCTCTGTGTTCTGTGTGGAATGGAGAAAAAAACGCCTGCCCTGCTGCCTTCCATGTTCATAGGCCCAGCCCAAGAGAGTGACACACAGTGCTGGCCCTGAGACATTTCCACAAAGTGGTCAACTCTGCCTTGCATCCTAAAACTTTTTGGGCATCTATTTTGAAAACTATAGGAGCCTTTGGAAGGCCTCTTATGTTTGGAGGGGAAGGGTGTTGAGATTGTCACCATCCTTCAAGCTGAGACTCCTGGTGAGCCTTTGCCACCATGAAAACCACATAGCTGACCAGGGCTGTGCTTGAGGTACAGAGGACACACATTGTAGACAGGCCTGTGTCATGTTTCCTTACAGTCGTTTTTTACAGAGAAAAGGGGCATTGTTTTTTCACTGCTTTCTCAACAGTTCCTGTGAATAAATGAAACATTTCGGAGCTCCCTGAGAGCAAGAGCCTTCACTTCTTCTTGCGGTGCCGGGACCATGTGTTGGTGAAGCTGGTGCTGTGGGGGCCACTCACTCGAATGACACCTGGAGGCCTGTTCCTCCCTTACCACTCCCTTCCCCAGCCCGACTTCTTGGCCTCCTGCCCAACCAGACACCTCAAACTCTGTCAGTGCCCTGGCATTCTGGCAGAGAATCCTCACCAGTTCTCACCAACCTTCCCCCCAGGCAAGGGCAGCTGCCAGCATGGTGCTCTGCCAGGACAGGTTTCCCTGAAGGAAGCTGCTCACACTGAGATGAGCCTCTCAGGGCAGGACCTCTTCCCAAGCCCTGCACACCCACCCCTGCAGCCCTTTTGGCTCCCCTTTTCCCTGTGCCTCAGCACTCCTTTCCTGGTTGCAGATAACGAACTAAGGTTGCCTAAAGGGCAGATCTGCCCTCTCCATGTCTTCGTCCTGGCAAACAGGGTCGTCTTAAAATTATGCGCTAATTCTGTATGGGAGCACTCAAAAGGCATTACTTAGAGATTGAAATTTCAAACTATCTCTAGTTTTTCAATGGAAATATATCAGCTAGGGAAAAACCATCAAGCTCATTATTATTTTTTGATCTTCAGTTGTATTTTTGTGAATATTTTAATACATCTTTTTCAATTTCTGAATTGTGTTGTGTGCTCATTTTGACCAGAATAGAAAAAGAGATATGCCTTTCACTCATATCATTCCAGCTACACCTGCCTTCTTTTCTTCAAAAATGCCGTCCGTGTGCCTGCTTCTGGGCCTTTGCACATGCTGTTCCCTGGGCCTGAAGCATGCCTTCTGCCAATATTCCTGTGGTTTGCTCTCTGACTTCCTTTAAGCCTCTGCTCAAATGTTACCTCCTCAGGGAGACCTTCTGTGATATATAAAAGAGCAAGCCCCCCACCCCACCGCCTCAGCCTTCCTGGCCCCCTCAGTTCTGCTCTAGTTACTCTATTTCTCTCCCTCTTTCCCAGTACACACTTGTCTGTTCTCCCGCATTAGAACATAGTTAACAAGAGACCAGAACCTTGCTGTTTTGTTCACTGCTCCGTCTGCAGTAAAGGGAACAGCACCTGGCACTTAGCTGCTCAATACATGTTACGTGGATGGATGAGTAGGTGGAAGCATTCATCCATTCAGCAACCTACACTGAGAACAATCCTGTGCCAAGCACTGTGCTAAGCATAAGGAAACAAAACAAGACAAAGCTCCTCAAGGAGCTTGCCACAGGGTGGAGGTGACAGGTGACATGAATGGAAGTAACTAGTAGTTACCAAATACTTGGTGTGAGCCAGGCACTTTGCATTTCTTTCTCTATTATTTCTGTGAGTTAACAGTAATTGTACTAATCTTAATCCCATTGTTTGAAAGATTATATGGCTTACCCAGGGCCACTTAGCTAATAAAGGAACAGAGAAGAGGGGCTGGGCCTGGGGCCGCTGTTTGATCCACAGCCTTGTTCCTAACCACTATGCCCTGTGGCCTCTCACACCAAAAGGAAGTACCAAACTGCTTCCTTACTCAAATAAATGTGCTGAAATGCAGTTGCAGTTTTCTCCCAGTCCCTTAGGAGCTGGTTAGAGAGTCCCTTAGGAACTTGAGAGGGTAGTGTAGTCTAGGTGGTAGGCACAGATGTCTGAGAGCTTTAACCTCAGTCTGGAAGACAATGTGGTGACTTAATTTGTTGAGAACTATGTTACAAATAATGTGTTACTAATAAAACATTGAGGCTTCGCAGTGACTTAGTAATTTTATAAATTACCATGGAT